TCCCTGACCTGCTGCACCCTTTCTGCTCTCCATCTTTGCAAACACGAAGCAGAGGTCTCCTCTAAAGGAAGTTAATTTCTGGACTCAAAACTCTGACTTTCACTAATTTCATGATCATAGCCGGAGAAATGTGCACAAGCGAGGGTCCTCAGAGAGGCAGCTCAGAAAGGTTTGCAGGGACCCTTTAAAAAGGGTCTTGGGGCACAACCTCTGGGTGTGACATAGACGGATTAGCCTACATTTGGGGGCTTCTGGGTCACATGCACTAATGCTCTCTCTCCCTCTCTTTTTCTGTGTTCCTCCCCTTCCTGTATTTCTCTATTTGAATTTTTTCTGTTCTTTCTCTGGTCCTCTGTTGTTTCCTTCTTGTTTTCTCCCTAAATGTCAATGTCTGTTGCCATGTGGTCTTCCTTAATCTTTTCCTCTGTTTTTCTTTCTTCCCCCCCTTTTTTTTTTTCTTTTTTGAGATGGAGTCTCACTCTGTCACCCAGGCTGGAGTGCAGTGGCACGATTTCGGCTCACTGCAACCTCCACCTCCCAGGTTCAAGCGATTCTCATGCCTCAGTTTTGCAGGTAGCTGAGATTACAGTTGCCTGCACCTGGCTTATTTTTGTATTTTTAGTAGAGACAGGGTTTCACCATGTTGGCCAGGCTGGTCTTGAACTCCTGACCTCAAGTGTTCCCCCTGCCTCGGCCTCCCAAAGTGCTGGGATTACAGGCATGAACCACCATCCCCAGCCTTCTCTCTTCTTAATAATGGCTTTCTATGTCTTTCACTTCTCTCATACCCTCACTCTGTTTCTCCTTGACTCTCCCATTCCTGTTTTGTTATCTTTCTTTATTGCCGTTTCTTTCTGCTTTTCTGTTTATCACTCGCTGGCTACTTGCCTTTCTCTCTCTATTCTCTGTCTCTGTCCCTGTTTCTTCTGTTTCAAGTTCAATGGTTCTCTGTCTCTATCTCTCTGTTTCTGCCTCTCCGTCTGTCTTTTGTTTCTCTTGCATGCAGGGCCCCATACTGTGGATCATGGCAAATCTGAGCCAGCCCTCCGAATTTGTCCTCTTGGGCTTCTCCTCCTTTGGTGAGCTGCAGGCCCTTCTGTATGGCCCCTTCCTCATGCTTTATCTTCTCGCCTTCATGGGAAACACCATCATCATAGTTATGGTCATAGCTGACACCCACCTACATACACCCATGTACTTCTTCCTGGGCAATTTTTCCCTGCTGGAGATCTTGGTAACCATGACTGCAGTGCCCAGGATGCTCTCAGACCTGTTGGTCCCCCACAAAGTCATTACCTTCACTGGCTGCATGGTCCAGTTCTACTTCCACTTTTCCCTGGGGTCCACCTCCTTCCTCATCCTGACAGACATGGCCCTTGATCGCTTTGTGGCCATCTGCCACCCACTGCGCTATGGCACTCTGATGAGCCGGGCTATGTGTGTCCAGCTGGCTGGGGCTGCCTGGGCAGCTCCTTTCCTAGCCATGGTACCCACTGTCCTCTCCCGAGCTCATCTTGATTACTGCCATGGCGACGTCATCAACCACTTCTTCTGTGACAATGAACCTCTCCTGCAGTTGTCATGCTCTGACACTCGCCTGTTGGAATTCTGGGACTTTCTGATGGCCTTGACCTTTGTCCTCAGCTCCTTCCTGGTGACCCTCATCTCCTATGGCTACATAGTGACCACTGTGCTGCGGATCCCCTCTGCCAGCAGCTGCCAGAAGGCTTTCTCCACTTGCGGGTCTCACCTCACACTGGTCTTCATCGGCTACAGTAGTACCATCTTTCTGTATGTCAGGCCTGGCAAAGCTCACTCTGTGCAAGTCAGGAAGGTCGTGGCCTTGGTGACTTCAGTTCTCACCCCCTTTCTCAATCCCTTTATCCTTACCTTCTGCAATCAGACAGTTAAAACAGTGCTACAGGGGCAGATGCAGAGGCTGAAAGGCCTTTGCAAGGCACAATGATGAGCCCAGGGCCCAGGGGAACCTGGCCTGCC